CACAACAGAACCTCTAGCACCACCTTGCTATCAGTCCTTTGCACATTTCCTCTAGCCCCAGATCCCCTCTCACCTTCAGAGATTCAATCGTGGCCTGCTTGTAAACCTTTCCTCCAGAATCTTTCTTCTGAGGGCTATTCTGGATTCTAGGCGTTCGAATGACGAATTTATCCATTGTTAGGGGACTCCGACTACCTTGACGTGCTTGCAGCGTGTTCTGGTCAAGAAAGAGGGCAGATTCTAAAACCCCACTAAAGACTGCCATGATATTTTTTCCCCAAAGTAACACAATTGAGTTCTCTGGAAGAATTCATGAATTATGGGGCCTCGAGTGGAATTGACAGGAAGTAAGATTTTCTCTTTAAAAGAAAGATCTTCCGAAGAATTGAAACTGTAATCAATCATCAGTCTACGTCCTGAGTTAGGAGGTTCCTAGCTTCCAGAAGTGCACGCTCTAGCGAGGATTCCAACATTGGGGGAATTGGCCCAATATTGGAATCCCCGCTAGAGCGTGCACCTAAGCCCTCTTCCAAATAAGATTGGGCTGTGAAAGGGTTAGGATTACATTAGGCTCAGTGACGCCCTCTTAACAACCACCTCACCACAGCCATAATCCCAAGGGTTGCCCTGGTAATCAGCAACCGACAACCACCTCCAGAACTCAGCAGAGGGTCTCACAATACGCAGCATCCCCTAGAACAAACTGCTCGGTGGTCAGAGGACCCTACCCACGGCTGTAATCTCTGGATCCCCGAACAAGGAGAAACCCCATCCTCCTCGTTCCCAGCACTCAGGAGCCCGGGTAGGGGCACCCAACAACGGTCTGACGTGAGACCCACCAGGAAAAGCAGCCCTGGTAGCTGCTGTTGGCGCCCTCCAGACTGCAACCTCGTAGGCTCCCAAGCCCAGTCGTCTGTGTTGAAACTAAACAGACGCTTCCTCCCAGGGCGGTAGTTCCTCTGAAGAAACTCCGCCGGCCCTCGCGCCTCTGGGCCACAGCGAACCACATTCCCCAGAATGCACTGCGAAGAAATGCGGGCGGAAGGCGCGCTGAGGGCGGCTGTAGTTTTCCGAGACCAACTTTCCCGACAGCACCGTGCGCCTCCCGCCTACGGAGAACTACATGCCCCAGCCTGCCCCGCGAAGGGAAGAAGTCAGGAGGCCCCGCTTCGCGCTAACGCTTGCGATGGTTGAATTCCCCTCCTCACGCCAGCCTAGGAGAAGAAGTTCGTAGTCCCAGAGGTGAGGCAGGAGGCGGCAGTTTCTGGCGGGTGTTGGTAACCCTTCCTGTTCTTGAACTCCCTAGGAAGAGGAGTTGTACGCATGTCAGAGAGGTTGCAGGCTGTTTTCAATTTGTCAGTTTGTGGATGATGGAATTGACTTAAATCGAACTAAATTGGAATGTGAATCTGGTAAGATGCTATGCTAACGACATCAGCTGTATTTTCTTGTAATTTGACTATTTTTCTCTTACAGCATGTACAGAAGCATATTCCCAATCTGATGAGCAATATGCTTGCCATCTTGGTTGCCAGAATCAGCTGCCATTCGCTGAACTGAGACAAGAACAAGTACGAAACAATACTGCCTTTCAAACTAGCCTAATATATTTCTCATTATTTATTTTATTTTTAGCTTATGTCCCTGATGCCAAAAATGCACCTACTCTTTCCTCTAACTCTGGTGAGGTCATTCTGGAGTGACATGATGGACTCCGCACAGAGCTTCATAACCTCTTCATGGACTTTTTATCTTCAAGCCGATGACGGAAAAATAGTTATATTCCAGGTGACAACTGAGCTTCATGGATTCATCTAAATAAATGACTTAATTGCTTTCATTATTATTTTAGTCTAAGCCAGAAATCCAGTACGCACCACATTTGGAGCAGGAGCCTACAAATTTGAGAGAATCATCTCTAAGCAAAATGTCCTGTAAGTTTTATTTTAAGTAGCTTAGATAAAAAAGGATATAATAAACTCATACTTACTATTTCAGCAGATCTGCAAATGAGAAATTCACAAGCGCACAGGAATTTTCTTGAAGATGGAGAAAGTGATGGCTTTTTAAGATGCCTCTCTCTGTATGTATTCCTCTTTATTATGTGTATAACAGAATATAACTAATTGTTGATTTTTTTTTTCCAGTAACTCTGGGTGGATTTTAACTACAACTCTTGTCCTCTCGGTGATGGTATTGCTTTGGATTTGTTGTGCAACTGTTGCTACAGCTGTGGAGCAGTATGTTCCCTCTGAGGTAAATTTAATTCTTACCATTTGAAGACTGAGGACTACTAATGTACATTGGTTTTCTTTTGCAGAAGCTGAGTATCTATGGTGACTTGGAGTTTATGAATGAACAAAAGCTAAACAGATATCCAGCTTCTTCTCTTGTGGTTGTTAGATCTAAAACTGAAGATCATGAAGAAGCAGGGCCTCTACCTACAAAAGTGAATCTTGCTCATTCTGAAATTTAAGCATTTTTCTTTTAAAAGACAAGTGTAATAGACATCTAAAATTCCACTCCTCATAGAGCTTTTAAAATGGTTTCATTGGATATAGGCCTTAAGAAATCACTATAAAATGCAAATAAAGTTACTCAAATCTGTGAAGACTGTATTTGCTATAACTTTATTGGTATTGTTTTTGTAGTAATTTAAGAGGTGGATGTTTGGGATTGTATTATTATTTTACTAATATCTGTAGCTATTTTGTTTTTTGCTTTGGTTATTGTTTTTTTCCCTTTTCTTAGCTATGAGCTGATCATTGCTCCTTCTCACCTCCTGCCATGATACTGTCAGTTACCTTAGTTAACAAGCTGAATATTTAGTAGAAATGATGCTTCTGCTCAGGAATGGCCCACAAATCTGTAATTTGAAATTTAGCAGGAAATGACCTTTAATGACACTACATTTTCAGGAACTGAAATCATTAAAATTTTATTTGAATAATTATGTGCTGAAATTTGAGTATCTGATTTTTCTAGACCTTCCCTCCTATTCCTGCCCAACCTAGATAAGAATTATGAAATGTTCTGTGTTTATTGCTATTGCTTTATAATGTGATGGTCAGGGACCATTTTGATGCAAAACTGATCTCTCAGCAGTACATTTGATGTTATTTTGCACAGGCTATAGGTTTTTGTTTGATGAGTGTTTCCAAAGAACTATTTTTCTCTGTTAGATAGCATATCAAGTATAAGGTAAACATATTTTCAGAGAAAACTTCATTTTAACACTAAAAATTAGACTCTTGTGATACAGAATTAAGTATAAATTTTACTTGGCAAAAACTCGTTTTATTTTTACCTGCAATAATACAGAGCTTAATATTAGAATGATATCAGGTCATAATAATAATACACCAGAATCTTTTGAGATGGAATTTTGCTCTTGTTGCTGAGGCTGGAGTGCAATGGTATGATCTTGGCTCACTACAACCTCCACCTCTGAGGTTCAAGCGATTCTCCTGCCTCAGCCTCCCGAGTAGCTGGGATTACAGGCATGCGCCACCACACCTGGATAATTTTGTATTTTTAGTAGAGACGGGGTTTCACCAGGTTGGCCAGGCTGGTCTCGAACTCCTGACCTCAGGTGATCCACCCACTTAGGCCTTCCAAAGTGCTGGGATTACAGGCGTGAGTGACTGTGCCCAGCCTACACCAGAATTCTAATATGATTCACTGTTATTATGCCATAAAATATTAAAAACTTTGTAAAACAATACTTTCCTCAGTCACAGGGGCATTGCTGACAACTGCATCAGTGCTGTTTGACTAAAGAATAAGTTAGTCACTCCTCCTATGGCCTAGTCTTTAGCCTTCCTGAGTCCAAATGAAAAGCAGTTAACAGCTAATCAAGGAAGACTTTGGTCACAAAGTGTAGGTTTTTATTTTTAGTTTGTCTAGATTTGGATGATAGAAAGTTGTGAACACATCCAGATGGGGAAGAAAGGAGGAATTAGCCGTCATTGTCAAGCAGTCATTGTTTCTTTCTTCTTTTTGTTAGAAAACATGGGATAAAACGTGGGGACTCAGCCAGGCACAGTGGCTCACGCCTGTAATCCCAGCACTTTGGGAGGCCAAAGCAGGAGGATCACTTGAGGTCAGGAGTTCGAGACCAACCTGGGCAACATAGCAAGACCCTCTCTGTACAAAAAAATACAAACAAACATGGGGACTATATAAAACATGGGTAGTGGATAGGAGTTACCATTAAAAAAAAATAAAAAGCCCTGTTGTTTCGTCTCCCATCATTAGTGCATACTTAGTTTCCTTAGTCAGGCACAGGTTTAATTGTAATGCATCCAATGAAGCAAACAGAGAAACACAAAATGCTGCTGTCTCACAGGAATCAAAGAGCCCACTGTTAGAAAAGACCCTCCCTTATAAAAACAAAACAAAGAATTATCTAGATCACTTGGGGCCAGGAGTTCAACACCATCCTGGGCAATATAATGAGAATCCCATCTTTTTTTTTTTTTTTAAAGCAACTGTACAGTTGTCCTATATTCTCCACCTTCCCTTGGTTTCATTTCTCTTCGCTTCCTGAATGAGAAGTGCCTGAGATACCTTCATTTCTCTTGAAAGTATTGATCCAAGTTTAGACAAATATCTCCCCTCTTGTTGAGAGAATTCCTTATATGTGAAAATACCAAGACATTCTTGATATTTAGCAGGCACTCAAATATTTGTCTCCTCTTTTTTAGCATAATTAAGCCAGACTGATGTTTGCATTTGAGTATCATCAGCATGAGTAACCATTTTAATCTCTCTTCCCTTAACTACTTGTTCTACACTAGAGTCTAGGGTCAGGGTACGTACAGTGATAAAGATTGAGATAATGGGAAATATAGTCTTCTGTTTGGGAAGCTGGATTGTAGTGTTGATTTTCTGACTCCTTGTGGTAATTAAATTCTGAAGCACAGAATCTACTTTTGAGAAGAAATATTTTACTTTTGAAAAAAAATCCCCAAAATATATACAGCATAAAAATGTTTCCGATCTTGAAAATCCCAACCAAAGCAACAAAACTGAGCTTCCAAGCCCCTTCTCCTAAAGTAACAGTTTTGCCCTTCTTGGATGTGCCTAACTTTACTTAGCTCCTTGTTTCCATAAAACAGTCATAATCTTATTTCCTACCACACAGAAAGCATCTTGAGAATCTGGTCTTGGTCCTAGGCAAATTCTCAAGACCGTTGGGTCTCTGGTTCAAACCTCCCAGACTTCTAAGGTCTTTCTTGGCTCAGGTCCCTCATCTAAGAGACATGCTAATTCAGGCAATTACAAAAGCAGTACTAATCACCATAATGAATGATCTGGGCCTAGGTTCCAAGTTTTCTCACAAAACTTCATGGGCACCTTTCATTTGTGATATGTTTTGTAGTAAATCAGAAATTACTAGATGATCTGGTCAATCTTATCTCAGAAATCCCTGTGGTGCATCATGAGGCAATCTGAGCTGCTGATCAGCAGAAAACCCTGCACTGTCTGAGCTTATCTTCCAGCCAAAGGCAAACAATTTACCCTTTGTTATTAGTCTGTCTGGATTTGTCTTAGATAAATGAGCCATTTTTGTTACAAGTTTTTTAAAGATATACAGTAGTTCCATTATAATTTTTGTGGACTCAAATATCAAGTCCACATGTAGGGAATCATTGACAGAGATTTCCAGTTACTGTCACCACCACACCAAGGCAGTAATTTTGCTCAGTTCTGCCTTTATAGATCCACAATTTAACCATTCAACAACCACCTGAGATCCTGAGTGGCAGGCCCTATGCTAAATGCTAGGACCACAGTAAGACCCAGTGCCTGACCCCAATTGCTGAGACTCTGAAGGAGACTATTATTAATGTGATAAGTGCTATGACCAAGCACAGAGCACATAGGAGGAGCTGTATGCATTATGGGAGCACACAGGAGGACTTCTGGGAGAAAGTGATAGCCAAGCTTAAACCTGGAGAAAAAGGGAACGCCAAACACAATATAGAGAGCAGTGTACCAGACAGTGGGGACACTGTGCTCAAAGACCTAGAGGCCAGAGGGTGAGGCACTGCAGATTGTTGAGTAGGCCGAGATAGAGCATACAAAAGCATAACAAAAGATGGGGCTAGGCAGACCAGGTAATAAACCTGCACTTTAAACCTGCACTTGATCCTGAGCACAGTAGAGAGCCACTGAAAGATTTTAAGCAAGAGAGTGCCATACAGTGTTGGAATGATTCACTCGGACAGCAATGTGGAAGATAGACCAGAAAGGGCAAGTCCAGAGGCCAACAATAATCTTAGCCTCAGAGTTCTTTTTTTAATACCCAAGAATACTATTTCATTTTACTTATATTTTTAAACTTTTCTCTATAACGCTCTCTCTGCTCCCCCACATTGTTGTCTGGATGGTAAACCTAGGACTGGTCTCTGAGTCCTGGTCACAGCCTGGCAACAGAATGTTTGAGCAAACTGGGAAGGCTGCCCCATGGATCCCTGGTTTCTTATCACCATCCTCTTAATTCTACGTTTGCCAACCAGTCTCTAGGAAGCCAGCGTGCTCTTGCGCCCCTCCCACCAGGTTTCCAGTTGCTAAGCGTGTCATGTTTGCATTTGGGTATCATCTGCATGAGTGACCATTTTAATCTCTCTTTCCTTGACTACTTGTTCTACACTAGAGTCTAGGGTGGGGGTGAGTACAGTGGTAAAGACAGGGATAGCGGGAAATTTAGTCTTCTGTTTAGGAAGCTGGATGGTAGTGTGGATTTTCTAACTCCTTGTGGTAATTAAATTCTGGAGCACAGTTTTTAGACCTTTTCTGAAATCTGTTACTGTTGAAGTCAGCTTCATATATTTCACTTTTTTTTTTTTTGAGACAGAGTCTCACACTGTTACTCAGGCTGGAGTGCACTGGTACAATCTTGACTCACTGCAACCTCCACAGCTCCCAGGTTCAAGCGATTCTCGTGCCTCAGCCTCCCAAGTAGCTGGTACTACAGGCGCGTGCCACCATGCTTGGCTAATTTTTGTATTTCTAGTAAAGATGGGGTTTTGCCATGTTGCCCAGGCTGGTCTCGAACTCCTGGCCTCAGGTAATCTGCCCGCCTCAGCCTCCCAAAGTGTTTGGATTGCAGGCATGAGCCACTGCACCCACCCTATTTCACTATTAAGTACTCTCTTCCTGTGATATTAATGACTTATTTGTTTCAAACTTTTTTGTGCCATTGAGCTTTTTAGTGATCCAGTGAAGCCTGTGGACCCCCTCTCATAGTAATGTTTTCAAAGCATAAAACTAAATATAAAGGATCGCAAAGGAAACTGATCATGTTAAAATAAAGTTGATATTTTCAAAGTTTTATGATCCAGTAACATACATATTCTGTTAACACAAAATAAGACTGCATGGTGGTTCTAAAATTACTATAATTCAAATTCATATCTTGAAATATCTAACAACTGTAATATATCTAAATGTCTCATTTCTATTGGTGACAAAGTCACAGGTACTCTGATCCTACTGTGGACTGTTTCCTATATTCGTAATTGAAGGAAATGTTATATTTCAGTTAGAAGTTGGTGAAAAGAAAGATTTAAAATTTTTCCCATCCAAGTTCACCAGACCCCTGGTTTAGAGGTTGTCTTAATTTTACTTTTGTCATTTTAAGAGTAAATTATTTTGTTTTCTTGTTCAATTCTCAATTATTTGGGCTTATTTTACTGCCTCTTGCATGCTTTTTTATGCTTGAATGGTTTTTGCAGTGTTAGAACAGTAATAATTGAAGACTTGGGTGGAAAAAAATCAGCACCTGATTGAAAATGAAAGGTTTCAACAAAAGCTCTTGATAATGTTACCTCCAGGTGTACCATCATGCCACCATTATTGGTGCTACAAATCTGTTAATTTATTTATGCTTAAGTATGTAAACTTTAATAAAACTTGGATCATCTGCATTAAAAAATAATGCTATCTTGTAAAAGTGTCTACTTAGGTAAT